CCATGTTCCCCAGGCTGGTCTCAAACTTCTGGGCTCAAGCAATCTGCCTGCCTTGACCTCCCAAAGTGCTGGGATTTCAGGTGTGAGGCCCTGTACCCAGCTCAATTCTGTTTTTATACTAGAAGAACATTCTCTATCTGGGTCTTCCAGACTTGATTCTTACTGGTTAATTTGTCCTGGTCTTTTGCTGGTCCAAGAAAATATCTTGAAATCTTTATTTCTTCTCCGTTCCCTCCTTGTCCTAGGACAGACTAGCCCTATCCCTTCCCTGAATTAAGTCTGAGTATAATCGGTCTTTGAGTGTGGAATAGCTCCTAGCAGTCTATCAGTCAATGGTTTCTCTTTGTGGTCACACTCTATGTTTATTCTGGAGACTACAGCATGGAAAGAAAATGGACTTTGGAGTCAGATGAATCTTGATTCGAATCTTGATTCAAATCTTGGCAGTGCCATTCATCAGTTCTGTGGCATTGAGCGCCATCAGTGGACCACTCTCTGATCCCCAATTGCCTTATCTGTAAAATGAGATTAGACACCCCTGCTCAAGATTATGGTAGGATTATATATAATATGTGTAACACAGCTTTCCCAGTGCCTGGTACAAGGTAAGTGTCCAATAAGAACTTACAAATGTTCCTGAGCCACCCTACTGGGTCCCTCCGCACATCCAATGCTGGACTCTTCATGCCCAAGGAAACATATAGGGCACAAAAGTCAGTGGCACTGAGCTCAGCAGAAGAAGGCACAGGAAGGGGATGGGGGAGTCCTGGTTCCCGCTTTGTTCTTGGGGCCAGGACAGTGGCCAGCCTGGAAAGACTGGCATGAACCCTCCAGCATCTGGGGGTGCCAACCACCAAGAGCAGCACAGTTCTTGTCTACAAGCCACTTGTAGCAGGTGTGAACATTTCATCTTTTCCTCTGGGGTTTGCAACTCTCTCCCCAGTCTCGGTCACTGCTTTTGGCTGTACCACTTCCCTTTTCTTCTCGCCTGCACCTCCCTCATCTTTCCTCTATGATGACATCGCCCTGGGGAAGAGAAGCTGAGAGGAACTCCTCACTCAGCTAGCTTCAGGAGCCATGACATCATCTCTACCATGGAAATTCCACTCACTCTCCTGTGCCCCCACATTTGTCCTAGGCCTCAGAGTCCCTATAAAGAGAGATTCCCAACTCAGTATCAGCACAGGACACAGCTAGGTTCTGAAGCTTCTGAGTTCTGCAGCCTCACCTCTGAGAAAACCTCTTTGCCACCAATACCATGAAGCTCTGCGTGACTGTCCTGTCTCTCCTCGTGCTAGTAGCTGCCTTCTGCTCTCTAGCACTCTCAGCACCAAGTAAGTCTACTTTTGCAGCTGCTATTTCGAGTAGTGTTGATCTCACCCTGGCCTTTCCTTTCAGTGGGCTCAGACCCTCCCACCGCCTGCTGCTTTTCTTACACCGCGAGGAAGCTTCCTCGCAACTTTGTGGTAGATTACTATGAGACCAGCAGCCTCTGCTCCCAGCCAGCTGTGGTGTGAGTATCAACCCCTGGCTGCCCTGGGAGGCGGATTCTAATCTGTCTGCTCCTTGTTCTACAGATTCCAAACCAAAAGAGGCAAGCAAGTCTGCGCTGACCCCAGTGAGTCCTGGGTCCAGGAGTACGTGTATGACCTGGAACTGAACTGAGCTGCTCAGAGACAGGAAGTCTTCAGGGAAGGTCACCTGAGCCTGGATGCTTCTCCATGAGCCGCATCTCCTCCATACTCAGGACTCCTCTCCGCAGTTCCTGTCTCTTCTCTTAATGTAATCTCTTTTATGTGCTGTATTATTGTATTAGGTGTTATTTCCATTATTTATATTAGTTTAGCCAAAGGATAAGTGTCCCCTATGGGGATGGTCCACTCTCACTCTTTCTCTGCTGTTGCAAATACATGGATAACACCGTTAATTCCATGTGTTTTCATAATAAAACTTTAAAATAAAATGCAAACAGTTTCTTTGTGATTTTAATTTGATTTGGGGGTAAA